TCGACCCCGCCGGAGGAGGAGACCCCATTCTATACCAACACCTATTCTGATTTTTCGGTCACCCTGAAGTTTATATTCTTATCCTACCAGGCTTCGGAATAATCTCCCATATTGTAACTTACTACTCCGGAAAAAAAGAACCATTTGGATACATAGGTATGGTCTGAGCTATGATATCAATTGGCTTCCTAGGGTTTATCGTGTGAGCACACCATATATTTACAGTAGGAATAGACGTAGACACACGAGCATATTTCACCTCCGCTACCATAATCATCGCTATCCCCACCGGCGTCAAAGTATTTAGCTGACTCGCCACACTCCACGGAAGCAATATGAAATGATCTGCTGCAGTGCTCTGAGCCCTAGGATTCATCTTTCTTTTCACCGTAGGTGGCCTGACTGGCATTGTATTAGCAAACTCATCACTAGACATCGTACTACACGACACGTACTACGTTGTAGCCCACTTCCACTATGTCCTATCAATAGGAGCTGTATTTGCCATCATAGGAGGCTTCATTCACTGATTTCCCCTATTCTCAGGCTACACCCTAGACCAAACCTACGCCAAAATCCATTTCACTATCATATTCATCGGCGTAAATCTAACTTTCTTCCCACAACACTTTCTCGGCCTATCCGGAATGCCCCGACGTTACTCGGACTACCCCGATGCATACACCACATGAAACATCCTATCATCTGTAGGCTCATTCATTTCTCTAACAGCAGTAATATTAATAATTTTCATGATTTGAGAAGCCTTCGCTTCGAAGCGAAAAGTCCTAATAGTAGAAGAACCCTCCATAAACCTGGAGTGACTATATGGATGCCCCCCACCCTACCACACATTCGAAGAACCCGTATACATAAAATCTAGACAAAAAAGGAAGGAATCGAACCCCCCAAAGCTGGTTTCAAGCCAACCCCATGGCCTCCATGACTTTTTCAAAAAGGTATTAGAAAAACCATTTCATAACTTTGTCAAAGTTAAATTATAGGCTAAATCCTATATATCTTAATGGCACATGCAGCGCAAGTAGGTCTACAAGACGCTACTTCCCCTATCATAGAAGAGCTTATCACCTTTCATGATCACGCCCTCATAATCATTTTCCTTATCTGCTTCCTAGTCCTGTATGCCCTTTTCCTAACACTCACAACAAAACTAACTAATACTAACATCTCAGACGCTCAGGAAATAGAAACCGTCTGAACTATCCTGCCCGCCATCATCCTAGTCCTCATCGCCCTCCCATCCCTACGCATCCTTTACATAACAGACGAGGTCAACGATCCCTCCCTTACCATCAAATCAATTGGCCACCAATGGTACTGAACCTACGAGTACACCGACTACGGCGGACTAATCTTCAACTCCTACATACTTCCCCCATTATTCCTAGAACCAGGCGACCTGCGACTCCTTGACGTTGACAATCGAGTAGTACTCCCGATTGAAGCCCCCATTCGTATAATAATTACATCACAAGACGTCTTGCACTCATGAGCTGTCCCCACATTAGGCTTAAAAACAGATGCAATTCCCGGACGTCTAAACCAAACCACTTTCACCGCTACACGACCGGGGGTATACTACGGTCAATGCTCTGAAATCTGTGGAGCAAACCACAGTTTCATGCCCATCGTCCTAGAATTAATTCCCCTAAAAATCTTTGAAATAGGGCCCGTATTTACCCTATAGCACCCCCTCTACCCCCTCTAGAGCCCACTGTA